AACACAGGTATTCTGGCTTCAGAGCTAAGGTTTTAATCACTGCTTTGCTGTCTTGTATTCTTAATAGTAGTAAACATTTTTAAATAGTGGTTGTTAATGATATTTTACTTTTAACTTTAATTTTATTTTTAAAAATGAAACGGGCGGGGCGGGCAGGGGGTCATCTCAATATGTTGCCCAGGCTGATCTCAAACTCCTGGGCTCAATCGATCCTCCTGCCTCGGCCTCCCAAAGTGGTGGGATTACAGACGTGAGCCACTGCGTTCGGCCAGTGATATTTAATATAATACTAAAAATGTTATCAACAATGGTTTACATTGTCCAGAGCTTTTTATTAAGCATTTTCACTTAGATCATTTTTGGAAACTCATTTTGCAGAGAGAAGAACTGAAGCTGAAAAATCTACCTGCCTAAGGACTCATAACTTGTAAGAATAGTTGTGAAACCTCACTGGAGGAACTGCAGATTCATTATTTTTCTTAATAACACACTATAAAGAATAATAAAAGTGCTTCGCATTGCCTAGAGCTTCACAAGGCCACTTTATACACATTTTACAATGGGTACCGTCTCAGAGAGGCCAGCAACTCGTCCAACACAGCACTGCAAGTAAGAAGTAGGAAAGTTATTGTTTTGCTTAATAATAAGGCCTTACGCTTCAGGGCTAAAGAAAAGCCTTTTCTTACAGAAATTAAACTCCAATTACAGAAAGGTGTGAAGTTCAGTAAGGCCCTGGGGCAGGTTATCCTACAGCTTTTGGCACCGCAGGCACCGCCCGGCGAGTTCCGGCCTCCAGGCACCTGGGCAGGTGGGCGTTGGGCGGGCTGCGGGCTGACCTGGGCCGCCCCGCCCCCACCCCGCCCCAGCTGTCCCCGGGCTGCTCCGAGAGGACCCCGGGCCCACCTTACCCCACCTCACCCCACCTCCACCCCTGGAGCGCGTCCCGGAGCGGGCGGGCGGCCGGCGGGCCAGGCCCCTCCCCGGCGCCGAGCCGCGGCCGCGCGGAGGAAGCGAAGGAGGCGGGAGCGGAGACCTCGCTGCGCTCATGGCGTCGCCCGGGTGAGTGCCGCCTCGCAGGCCCTGCGCCCCCGTTAATTATAATTTTCTTCTGAAATTGTTTCAGGCATTCAGATTTGGGAGAAGTAGCCCCAGAAATAAAAGCATCAGAGAGACGAACAGCTGTGGCCATTGCAGGTAAAGTTGGATGAATTGGATGTGGGCCCACTACTAAATGTATTTGGTTTCTTTTTTCTTCTAGATTTGGAATGGAGAGAAATGGAAGGAGATGATTGCGAGTTCCGTTATGGAGGTAGAAACTACAGGATTTGGCAACAGATTGGATGACACTTCATTTTCCATTGCTTTTTCCATAGATGGTACAAATGAGGCTCAGGACAATGATTTTCCAACAGGTAAGCATTTTCTCTGCCTTTTCTCTCTGTTCTAGTTTCCGCCTCACGCGCCCTCCCTCCACAGGTGCTGTCCTGGAGCCGAGAGCTGCCTTGCGCTTGGCGCGCCCTGCACACCTCCCCGGTCTGCGCCAAGGTGAGCACCGCCGGGGCAGGGGCCTGGGGGCCTCTCGTGGAGTCACGGCCCCTTTTGCTCCTAGAACCGGGCGGCCCGAGTACGCGTAAGCAAGGGGGACAAGCCGGTGACCTACGAGGAGGCACACGCGCCGCACTACATCGCCCACCGTAAAGGCTGGCTGTCGCTGCACACAGGTGAGCGGACCCCAGGCCTCCAAAAGGAGCACCTGATTCTTCTATTATGCCCTTCCCTCTTCAGGTAACCTGGATGGAGAGGACCATGCCGCAGAGCGAACGGTGGAGGATGTTTTCCTTCGCAAGTTCATGTGGGGTACCTTCCCAGGCTGCCTGGCTGACCAGCTGGTTTTAAAGCGCCGGGGTAACCAGTTGGAGATCTGTGCCGTGGTCCTGAGGCAGTTGTCTCCACACAAGTACTACTTCCTCGTGGGCTACAGTGAAACTTTGCTGTCCTACTTTTACAAATGTCCTGTGCGACTCCACCTCCAAACTGTGCCCTCAAAGGTTGTGTATAAGTACCTCTAGAACAATCCCCTTTTTTCCATCAAGCTGTAGCCTGCAGAGAATGGAAACGTGGGAAAGGAATGGTATGTGGGGGAAATGCATCCCCTCAGAGGACTGAGGCATAGTCTCTCATCTGCTATTGAATAAAGACCTTCTATCTTGTCTTGCCTCTCTGTTTTTACTCTTGGATGAGG